CGCTATCAGACCTCCAAGTGTGGTGTGGGGATTCATGGGGGTGGGAATTTTCTGGAGACCCTTTTCAGGAGTCCATGAGGCCAAAATTATTTTCTTAATACTACTATGAGGTTGCCTTTTTCATTCACATTCTCTCAAGATGTAGTAGTTTTTTAAGAGCTACCTGAGAAGTGCTAACGTTAGCAACAGAAGCAGCTAGAGAATCCAGTTCTCACATGAAATCAGACATTAGAGACTTTTCTTACTAGATTTAAAAAAAATTACTTGTCATAAAAATGTTGTTTGTTAGCTGGTAACGCATTAGTAATTTTAAATCAATATTTTAAAACTTTAATTCTAATATAGTAAGTATTGATATAACTGACAGAAACAAAAGCTCCCTGGGCTCTTTAACAATCTTTAAGACCGTAAAGGGATCTTGAGGTCAAATTTGAGAACCAAAGCTGTGATGCAACCTCTTTTTGAACAAACGTGGATGCCTCACCACCACAATTTCATCTTTTCTAGCCTCCATGACTTTTTCTTGTTTCCTCTGGCTGGGCTGAATTTCTTCATTTCTGCCTGCCAAAAGCCCTACCCCTCCTTCAAGAGCATCTATAACTGGTTATCCTTGAATTTGGTCCAGATTTCGCTGCCTCCTTGGCACCCTCTTCCACGATGCTGGGCCCTCCAGGGCCGGGCCTCCCTCGGACACGTGCCCTCGTTAGCCTTGGAATATGCACACTCTGTTTTGACGGAGACTCTCTTGCGAGCCTGGTCTAGATTTCTCCCCTCACCAGCCAGGCACAGGCACCAATGGGAGGTGCCTGGGCTCCACAGGCCCGTCGGGGCCAGAGGGTCGCCGGTAGCGTCAACCAAGTGCACGACAGCCCACGGGTGGCTAGGCGCGTGGGAAGAGCCGGAGCCCGACCCCCGCCCACCCGGTTTCCTGGCAGCGCACTGCCGCGTAGGGGCGGAGCCGCGCGCCTACACAGGGTGTGGCCTCCAGCCCGCGCGGGAAAGGGCCTGCGCCGCATGCGCGCGCACAGTCGGCGGCCGCGCGCAGCACGCTCAAGGCCGGGATGGCGGCGGCGGCGGCGGCAGGAAGCGGGACGCCCCGAGAGGAGGAGGGACCTGCTGGGGAGGCAGCGGCCTCGCAGCCCCAGGCCCCAACGAGTGTGCCTGGGGCTCGTCTCTCGAGGTTGCCTCTGGCGCGAGTGAAGGCCTTGGTGAAGGCAGATCCCGACGTGACGCTAGCGGGACAGGAAGCCATCTTCATTCTGGCACGAGCCGCGGTGCGCCTGCAGCGCGAGGGCATGCGGGAGTGCATTACTAAAACTTTGCTTTTTTACTTCACAGGAACTGTTTGTGGAGACCATTGCAAAAGATGCCTACTGTTGCGCTCAGCAGGGAAAAAGGAAAACCCTTCAGAGGAGAGACTTGGGTAGAGTGGCACTGCAGTGTCTGGGGACAGACTTAGTCAGGTGTCTCTTTTCCTTGTGTTTCAGATAATGCAATAGAAGCTGTGGATGAATTTGCTTTTCTGGAAGGTGAGTTCCCTCTCAGTGGGCAATCATTTCCGCCTGATATACTCATTGCTCTTTGTATGTTTAGGTACTTTAGATTGATTGCCGAGCGGGGCAGTTTTGTGAGCCTTCATCTGAAGCCTTCAGTTCACCCCTCTGCACAGGCCTCAGCTTTGAAGAACGGAGTCTTTGCACTTACACACACTCTTCCTGTTCTGCCTTCACCTATGCCGGGATAAGCAGAGATCTCATCAATTAGCTCTTCTCTGCAAGGTCTTCCACTATTTCTGTCTGTCTTCCATATCAAGCCTGGATGCAGCTGCTGCTGCTTAGAGCAGAGATGAAGAAAGTGTTCTGCATAAGTGGCTTCCTGAATGATGAGGACCAGAATAAAGGTTTTTGATCAACCTCAGTCCAGTGTGTTTTATAATCTCGCCTTTGTTCCTACCCTGTGACTGGAGAGTCACCATACCTGGTCACAGACCTTCCTGATCTTCCCTGCCAGCCATTCTAACATACAGTCCTTTCATTAATTTTGTTCTTTTATTTTTCCAGCACATCACCAGAAAGTGGTTCCAGAATTTATGGAACACCACTTGCCCTCAGGAGTTCAAATAAATATGGTCCTAGATTGAAAGCCAGTTAAATTTTTTTTAAGTTTTATTTATTGACATATCCACATACTCTATATTTCACCAATTTAAAGTGTACAATTCAGTGGTATTTAGTATATTCACAAATATGTACACCAGTCATCACAGTCGATTTTAGAACATTTTATTTATTTATTTATTATTATTATACTTTAAGTTTTAGGGTACATGTGCACAATGTGCAGGT